CCCTTAGAGATAAGAGGCAGACGTTTAAACTGTCAGTTGCGATGGCTTGTGACTCTCATGAGGTCTGCGTAGGGGTCAGCACGGTCACAAAACCTGTGGAGGAGGAGGTGGTTAGGAAGGAAAATCCACCGAGATGAAGCTGTACTGGATACAAAATCACACGTTCCTGGGCTTTGGCAGGGAGCTTGCCCACTGCACTTCCTGCCTCGAGGCTATGGCTGGGGTGGGATTCTGGCCCTTGTAGGCGGCCTGGGTCCAGTCTCCGCCATGCACTCACTAACTCCATTACTGCTAATGGGATGTCATCAGCGAAGCGAGTGGTGGCGGCAGGTGGAGTCCCGCCCCAAGACCCCCGGGCGGCATCCCCATCGCCGCGCTCCAGCACTCTTCGCCACCTCGTAATTTTCTTCTGTTTCTGTATGATCAGGTCTGTCCTTCGCTTTTGCTTTCCATTACTTCGTCCTAGCCCTGGCCTGAATCCCACAACTGGCGCCCCACCTTGTGCACCCGCACCCGCCCTCAATACCGGCGGGCAGCTCCTCCACTGCCGCAGGGTTACCAGCTGCGTGTCCGAGGGGCAGAGAGAGAAACAGAGGGGGACGGGGCAGGCGCGCTGGGCCCGCCCCCCCGTGCCTGGGGCAGCTTCTCATTGGTGAAACCTCCTCCCCGGCCGCCCGCTGCTTGGAAAATCAGCCTCGGATTGGCTGACAGCCCCCCGACGGGCGTGGCTTCCGAGGAGAGGGCAAGAACGGAAGCGAGGGCGCGCTCTCGAGAGGAGGGGTTGCCTAGGCGACGCCGGAGGCGCGCTCGGGGGGTGGGAAAGCGAGCCCGGCAGCTCAATGACAAATCGGTGGAGGACGGCTGGGGTCCGGCCCCGGGAGGGGGCGGGGCGCGTTTAAGAGCTGCGGGCCGGGTGCGGACGGCGGAGGCGGCGGGACTGGTCCCTGGTAAGGGCGCGGCGCCCGCGGGCCCCGGGCGGGGTGGGGCGCGGGCTGGGGAGTGGGGTACGCCGCACGCCCGCAGCCTCTTGCTCCCTCCGTGCCGGGCTGTGGCCGGGCGGCGGCAGGACATGTCGCGCCCCGAGGCCGGCGGAGGGCGACGCCCCGGCAGCGGCCCCGCTCCGCTCCGGGAGGACTCCCTGGGGGAGTCTCGGCTTCCTGGGCTGCCTGGGGCTGAGGAAGTGGGGGCGGCCTCCGCCTCTCCCTTGTAGCCGCGGTTCCTTCCCTATCCCGCAGATGGCTCTGCTTCCACTTCCTGCCGCGGGCCTCCCGCTCGGGACCGTCCACTTCCTCAGTCCTCCGGCCGCGGCTTGGGCAGGGTCAGGGCTGGGAAGTGTTGCAAAAACTTAACTGCCCTCGGAACTTGCACGCGCCGTGAACTGGGCGGTGTTCCTAAAGGGCTTCGGTTTGCTGGTTTTGTTTTGGTCCTGTCTTGCAAATGAGCATAAAGTTGTTTCTCCCCCAGCCTCCTCCCCTTTCCTTTCTGATAGGGGCCAGCGGCGAAGGGGCTTCTAAGGGGAAGCGCCTGGACTGGGCATCGCCGTCCCGGTTCTTGCCGCCTGTGGGAGTGTGAGGTTAACCGTGCTCGGTGCAGGGTTGCGGGGCGCGGAGCTTGCTGCGTCCACACTGCTTGTGTGAGCAGTGTCCTCTCTGTGCTCATTTCCAACGAGAAACGTTGGAACTTTGGTGTTCTTATCAGGTGAGTCTTCGGGAGAGAAGTGCTTGTGCCTGTGTATTATATGTTTTCTGCACGTTTCTGATAGAATTTGGATCATTGCCATTTTGTACCTCCTCCTAAATGGATACATCTGGACATTGTTCCTGGTCAGTACATATAGCACTTCTCCATTCTTTTCCGCCTCTAAGTCTTTGTCTTTGTCATCAGCAGCTCTTCAGTGGGTCATCTGTGTGTCACAGCCTCAGAAGACCAGCGAGATGGCTGCCAACAAGAGTAAGGGCCAGAGCTCCTTGGCCCTCCACAAGGTGATCATGGTTGGCAGCGGAGGCGTTGGCAAGTCAGCCCTGACGCTTCAGTTCATGTATGACGAGGTAAGCCCTGCTAGGCACAGACCACCTTCCTTTTGTTAATTACCGATAATGTTTATTTCCTCAGTTTGTAGAAGACTATGAACCTACCAAAGCTGACAGTTATAGAAAGAAAGTGGTTCTTGATGGGGAAGAAGTTCAGATAGATATTCTGGACACCGCTGGGCAAGAGGACTACGCAGCCATTCGAGATAACTACTTTCGGAGTGGGGAAGGGTTTCTTCTTGTGTTCTCAATCACAGAACATGAATCCTTTACAGCAACTGCCGAATTCAGGTATGTCTGAAATGAAATAGCAGAAGCCCCCATTAGCTGCTGTATTTTTGGTGTAACACCTTAGGGAACAGATTCTCCGTGTGAAGGCTGAAGAAGATAAAATTCCACTGCTCGTCGTGGGAAACAAGTCTGACCTAGAGGAGCGGAGGCAGGTGCCTGTGGAGGAGGCCAGGAGTAAAGCCGAAGAGTGGGGCGTGCAGTACGTGGAGACGTCAGCGAAGACCCGGGCCAACGTGGACAAGGTAGGCGTGAATTCTGTGTATTTCTCAGAAACTATTCTTTTTACTCTTTACTCCTCACCCCCAGGTGTTCTTTGACCTAATGAGAGAAATCAGAACAAAGAAGATGTCAGAAAACAAAGACAAGAATGGCAAGAAAAGCAGCAAGAACAAGAAAAGTTTTAAAGAAAGATGTTGCTTACTATGAGTGTCAAGGTGACGGATGAAGCCAGCTGCTCCTAAGGACACAGGGCTGGGTTGGTAAAGAGAAGGCTATGGTTGACTTCTTGCTTGTGCTTCCCACTCTCCCCGACTTCATTCACTCAAACTTCTTTAAATGGGGAAAAATATTTGTGACTCTGTGGCTGGCAGAAGAAATAAGCCCATGCAAGTGGAAGGGCTGCTTTGTCAGGAGGTTGTGGAATTTCTTTCTTCTCCCCTTCTTCCCTCCCAAAAGCTTAGCTATGTATAAAGTGCCACAGATAGGAAACAGCTGTTAATTACAAAGAGAAAGAATTGTCATAGCATCTTATTTTGTTCCTAGTTTTATAACATTACCATCCTTCGTTTTGAACTACAGATGTTGTAGTGGGTTTTGGAGGAGGGAGTGGAGTAAGATGCCCTCCCACTTTTATCAGTTTAGTAGTAGTACTGAGAAAAATCCCTTCAGCTCTAAGAACACTGAAAAATCCACCGATTTTTTGGGTAAGCTTCTTGGCAATACCCTGTGGATCTGAAACAGCTAAAAAAATGAATTTGAATTGCGCCAGATAGGTCAATACCAAGCTTCTGATTCCTCCTCACATATGAAAAGTGAAAGTTGTGAGTTGTTTTCCTCTTATTTAAACATTGGCCTATTATAATCTGTGTTGGTTATTTTTCTCCTGTAAGCATCCTGATTTTTCTGTAGGAACTTTTCTTTGGCAGACCAAGTGAAGACTCAGGAATGGTGTGCATTATAAATGACACACATTGCCACTTGTGTAGATATTTTTAAGTTCTTTGGCTAAGTCCTCTCCTAACTGCCTGTCCTCTGGTTAGGCCCCTCCCTCTCCACTAGTGGTGAATGCATGTGTCTGTCTGATCAGCATCACTGCACACGGAGGTCTAGTGAGCCTCTTGCTAAGTGTCACACACACTCTTCCCAAAGACGTGATGAGTTAAAGTTGTATTCTGAAATCATGAAGCCAGAGCCTGTGCCAGACCTTCTGCTACCTCTCATAGAATTGCTCTGTAATTCTAAATTTAAAATTAGAAGTAGAGAGAGATAAGCCATCGCCCCTTTGCCTCTGAGAATTGGCTGCTGTTTCTAATATAATTATTTTCTAAGATAGCCAGATAGTTAGAAAAAGATTTTCATTGATGACATATCTTTAAACTTTCTTGCATCAGTATTCTAAATTGAGCAAACTGAAAGATTTTCATCAGGAAAGGAGCACTGTGGGAAGAGCCCAGTATTCACATTTTTTCCCCATTTTTCAGAAGCGACATTTCATATATAGGTGCCAAAAGTGAATCGGGGTGCGGAGAGTGGGAACCTTTTGAATTTATGATTGTCACAGAGATGGTAGAAATTATGATCTGACTGGAAAACAATCCTGTATCCCCTCCCAAAGAATCATGGGCTTTTTTTTTGAATAAAAAAGCAGACAAATAGACTTTCTCGGGATTTCAGCCTTTTTATTTTATC